AATCTGCTGCTTCGAGCTCAGTTGCGGCACCACGGATTAGAGGTCGTCATCAAGAATGACAGCAACTAACTATGGGGATTCAGGGGCTTTGGGCCCAAGAACTGCAGATAGCCCAGGAGCAACAGCCTAATCCCGTGCCCCTTTCCTTCACTGCCCCACTTCTGGCATGGGACAGGGGGAAGTTCAGAAGGTGTGTCCTTGAACTGAGGCCCTGTGATATGGCGGCCTGCAGTGGTGTGAAACACACAATGTGGACGTGCACTGACAGCCTTGCCCACCCCCACCATGCAGCCCCTGGGCCCTTGTGCTCCTCTCGCACAATGCATGTGCTGTCTCCATGCTGGATACTGGACACACTAAACTCTGGGGCTTGTCCTGTGCTTGCTTAGAGTGCCCAGCAGAGGTTTGCTGACAGGTGATGCTCTGGCTTGCCCCAGGACTCTGGCACTTCCATTGGTTCTTCCTTTCCCTGGAGCTGAGGTTTAGATGTGCAACCTGTGGCTCAGGGGAGCAAGCTTACACAAGAAGTGAGGGAAGGATGTTTAGCAGTGGCTGGTGCCCATGAAGAGGAGATTGGCCAGTGAGAAGCTGAGGCCTATGCAGACATCTCTGGAGCCAGAGAGAACAACAGGCAGGGGCCCACTTGGGGCCTTCCCCCTTGTGGGGGTCGTTTTTTTTTTTTCTTTTCTTTTTTTTTTTTTTTTTTTTTTTTTTTTAAGATAAAATTGTTCAAAGCCACAGTTGTCTGTTTTTCTTCCTTTTGTGGGCCACGGGCTGGAAGGGAGGGGCACATTGCTCTTCGACCAGTAAGGGCTGTGCCAAGTTCAGGGTGGGGTGCTGCTCCTGCATTTATTACCCGGAGTCCTGGTTCCTGGGCCAGACCGGTGTGTCGTTTTTGGCCCAAGCTAGAGAATGTTAAGGGCTTCTGCGGTGGGTTGGTGCTAGAGGCGCCGCGAACAGGTGCTGCGGGGGCGGCGCGGGAGGCGGTGCCCTTGCTTCCGGATCCGGTCTCAGCTCTGGGAGGGAACGGGAGATGTTGCAGGCGCCGAGAGGGCGGGCCAGGGCCGCACTCCGGAGACTCGCGGTTGCTACGCGCACCATGGCTGGAGGTACCTGCGGGGGATTCCTGGGGCCGCGGTTCTCTTCCTGAAGGCTGTCGCGCCCCTTCCTCAGCGCCCACGGTCTCGCTTCCTGAACTCCGTTCACTCCTAGCCTCCGGACGGGCCCGGCTCTTCGACGTGCGCTCTCGCGAGGAGGCGGCAGCTGGGACCATCCCAGGGGCGCTCAACATCCCGGGTATAGGGTGGAGAGGGGACGCCCAGGTGGTGGGCTTTCCCTTCTACCCTCTCCACTCCTCCAGTGTCCGAGTTGGAGAGTGCTCTGCAGATGGAGCCAGCTGCCTTCCAGGCTTTATATTCTGCTGAGAAGCCAAAGCTGGAAGATGAGCATCTCGTTTTCTTCTGTCAGATGGGCAAGCGGGGCCTCCAGGCCACGCAGCTGGCCCGGAGTCTTGGATACACTGGGTACGGGGAGGTGTGGCTGCTAGCTGGGAGGTGATGGGGACTGCCTGTCATTCCTGTCAGTCTCTCACGCTTCTTTGTCTCCACAGGGCTCGCAACTACGCTGGAGCCTATAGAGAATGGTTGGAGAAAGAGAGTTAGGCAGGAGGCAGCTTACTGATTGCCACCCCCTGGCCCCTTAATGGCCACCTTAACTAAGGGTGTGAACGGGCTGACTTGGTGAATTGGGCAACTCCTTATAGTGTTGTGCACACAAAAGCATCAAATAAAGAACATTTAATCAAAGTATTGGAAGCACTTAATGTGTCAGGTGGACT